ACCTAAAATCCTATGGGTCAGATAACTCCCGTTGATATTCTTTCCTTCTTTCCCCCAGTTCTATTTCCAGAGGTTACCACTTTCAATTTTTATTTCTGTTTCATTCTATAAAGATGAAGAAAATTTTTGACACCTTTAAAAATATAATTTAAATCATCTTAAACTTATAGAAAAGTTGAAAGTGAGGATAAAGAACATTAATTTTTCTATGCCATTTGAGAGCATGATCCCGGCAATTTGCATGAACACCTTGCTACCGCCTCATCTGCAGGCTCCACTAAAGTTTCATCAGCTGTCCCAAGATACACAGGTTTCATTCTCCTGTCTCTGGTCTCCTTCAATCTGGAATGGTTCTCCCTTCTTTCCTTGACTTCCATGGCCTTATGTTTCCAGATGACAGGCCAGTTATTCTGTAGTATGTCCCTCACCTGGGTTGAGGCTGATGCTTCTTCAGGGTTGGATTCACTTGCATGCACCTTCAGCAGGAAGATCACAGAAGCTGTGCTACGTTTTCCTTGCATCCTGTCATGCGGTGAGTAATTTCACTCTAGGATTAGAGATGGTGTTCGCTATGATCATTTGATTACAGAGGTGACTGCCAGCCTTCTCCACTGTAAGGTGACTCTTCTCTTTGTAATAAACAAATATTTTGTGATGAGGCACACTGAAACCATGAATATATTCCATTCCTCATCAAACTGTCACTTTACTCCATCATTTAGTTATATTGAAATGGACTCAGATTTTTATTTTATTCAGTAGGTTATTATCCATCATCATTATTATTTACTTTGATGCTCACATGGTCGAAGATTTGGCCATCAAGGGCCCCTTCAAGCCAGGTTCTGGGCTTTTCTGGCCTGCACCCTTCATTCTTAGAGTACTTCATTACTTTCTAGCTCCCAAGATCTTTCAGGTTTATCTTGGGCTTTCCCAGCCCTTGCCCTGGAATCAGCCATTTTCCGAAGGAGACTTGGATTCTTTTAATGGAGAATGGCATTTAGAAGTCAATATATGGGTGCTAGGAGTGTTCATTGCTATTGGGGTATCACTGCTCCTAGACTCTCTCAGTGGACAGAGCAAGGATATATATGCACACACACTATTAGATCAATATTTATCTCTCTATATAGAAAACCATGAGCTCACTTCAATACTTTCAATTCTAATCAAAACCACAGGGCTTATTCTGGGTTTCCCTCCTTCCATATTCATGACTGCCTTCTCCATGAGTGAGAAAACTGGCTCCCAACTTTGCTCAGTTGGTCCCCCTGCATATACCCAATCTTCCATAGCAGAACTCTGCCCCTCCACTCATTCTGTGTGGCTCTGGCATCCACACTTGGTTGTCCCCTTCTGCCATGTGGACTTTCATTTGACAGTACTTGGACTCTAACACCCTGTGCTAGGCCACCGTGCCCCTGCCTCCCTGCATGGCCACTCTTTGTCCTATTCTGGCTCTGACATGCCATGCCAGGCTCCCCCACGCCAGATGGGTGCCATCTGGTACATATCCCGTGTGCTTAGCTTAGACTACCCGGGCTATGATGGCTACTGTCCCACCCATGCCCATGTGCTGCATGCATCTTATGAAGGCATCTGGTTTATTCTCCCTGCTCATCAGTTCAATCAGCATGTGCTACCAGTGTAGTGCACCAGCATACCATCTGTGGATCTGTGGGATGTTCAGAAGATCAAGGTCTCTGTAGACCACACTATAACAGAAAGCTGGAAAACGAACATGATCTGGGAGAAGACACTGACTTTGTACTTCTATCCTTGCCAGGTGAAAGCAAACTTCTGCTGGTTCTTACCGATACAGATGGGGAGAAAACACAAGCTGAGTCAATAGCTACATACTAAGTGCTGAGAGTGGTTAAGTTGTTCTATGTTGCATTTAGAAAAGCAGCTAAAATTGGAGTTACTGCCTGATTAAATTTACGACGACATACAGTCATTCTCCAAGATTCAGCAACTTCCTGCACAGGCTAAAGAGCTAAAGAGGTGAGCCAAGTGGGCAGAAATGTGACAGGCCTCCCTGTCCCTGCATCTTTCATGTCTTTAATCATGGCATCGATCCCTGTAATTCCCCTAGAAATACAGTAATGCAGGTTTACTATTTGCGTAGGGAAAGAAAATCCCAGGCTCCTGGGCCTGTTCAACCATTTCTTTGACCTCATCTCTCCTTGCTTGATTTTATACCAGTTGTGCTGGAGTACCTTCTAATATGGTTTGGCTCTGTGTCCCCACCCAAATCTCATCTCTAATTGTCATCTCCACATGCCGAGGGAGGTACCTGGTGGGAGGTAATCGGATTATGGGGGCAGTTTACCTCATGCTGTTCTCATGATGGTAAGTTTCCACGAGATCTGATGGTTTAAAAGTGTTTGGGAGTCCCTAGCCTCTCTCCTGCCGCCATGTAAGATGTACCTTGCTTCCCCCTCTGCCATGGTTGTAAGTTTTCTGAGGCCTCCCCAGCCATGTGGAACTGCGAGTCAATTAAAGCTGTTTTGTTTATAAATCACCCAGTCTTAGGTAGTTCTTTATAGCAGTGTGAAAATGGACTAATACACTTCCTTAATGAACTCTCTCAGAAAGGATTCAGGAAATGTAAGCTTGCAAGTTTAGAAATATCCTTATTCTACCTTTACACTTGATATTATCGCTGAGATGAGCGTTTTAGGTTCAAAATATATTTCCAGGAGTCCTAAAAATATAGCTCCATCTTTTCAGAGTCTTCCATCATCCTATGTTGTTGACAAGACTGAGAATGGTCTCTGTCTCTCCTTTCCTTTGTAGGCAACCTTTCTCTTCCTGCTCCCACCCATGGAACATTTTAGAATCTTCTTTTTTTTTTTTTTTTTTTTTTTTTTTGGTGTTTTGAAATTTTGCAGTACCTGTCTAGGTGTGGAGCAGTTCCTCGGGCTTCCTTTTAATCTGTAGCTCTGGAATACTCTTGCTATTGATGATTCTATGTGTCGACTATTTTGCTCACACCCCACCCAGATGCATTCTCTACTGTGGTTCTCTGCTCTTCCCTGTGCCAGGGGAAGCTGATGGCTCCTTTGCTGGCAGGGCTCCAGTTGGGTTTGGTCAATGGGAGGGACTGACAGGAGACTGGAAGTGGAAGGAGAGAGAGGTTGGTAGAATTCTTTTCTACTTCCCCTTGCTTCCATGCTGTCTGGAGGCGGTGGCATGCCTCCACACTACAGAAGCTCCCACTGGGGGCCCTTCCTCTGCAGTCCTCTGGCTGTGGTAATGTGGTTTTCTCCTTTTGTTCTTTTAACCGTCTTCCTTTCTTCCTTTCTTTCTTTGTCAGATGCTGTGTGTGGACTTGTGCTGGGATCTGGAGGCGGAGACAAGAGCTGTGACCTAGACATAGGGGAGTGGGGAGACAAAGCTGCTCAGGCAGACAACCAACTAGGCTGCTACATCTGCCTCTGCAGCAGAGCATGGGAGGGTGGTAGGAATTTGTCATGGCAGCAGGGACATCGGAGCTGGGGTGCAACGGAGGAGCAGCCGCTTTCCAGGTAGTCAAGACAGGAAGGAGCATGGTCCAGAAAGAAGAGATGACAGGTGCCAGTCTACAGCGATGGTGAGCAGAGGCCTGGGGGCTTGGCAGGTGGGCCCTGAGTATTGTTTGTCTGTTTGCCTTGTAGGCGTCATCCCTCAAGTGTATCACTTAGTTCAAGAGTCCTGGAATCTTTTCACATCCACTATGAACACCTCTCACCTCCTGGCCTTGCTGCTCCCAAAATCTCCACAAGGTGAAAACAGAAGCAAACCCCTGGGCACCCCATACAACTTCTCTGAACATTGCCAGGATTCCGTGGACGTGATGGTCTTCATTGTCACTTCCTACAGCATTGAGACTGTCGTGGGGGTCCTGGGTAACCTCTGCCTGATGTGTGTAACTGTGAGGCAGAAGGAGAAAGCCAACGTGACCAACCTGCTTATCGCCAACCTGGCCTTCTCTGACTTCCTCATGTGCCTCCTCTGCCAGCCGCTGACCGCCGTCTACACCATCATGGACTACTGGATCTTTGGAGAGACCCTCTGCAAGATGTCGGCCTTCATCCAGTGCATGTCGGTGACGGTCTCCATCCTCTCGCTCGTCCTCGTGGCCCTGGAGAGGCATCAGCTCATCATCAACCCAACAGGCTGGAAGCCCAGCATCTCACAGGCCTACCTGGGGATTGTGCTCATCTGGGTCATTGCCTGTGTCCTCTCCCTGCCCTTCCTGGCCAACAGCATCCTGGAGAATGTCTTCCACAAGAACCACTCCAAGGCTCTGGAGTTCCTGGCGGATAAGGTGGTCTGTACCGAGTCCTGGCCACTGGCTCACCACCGCACCATCTACACCACCTTCCTGCTCCTCTTCCAGTACTGCCTCCCACTGGGCTTCATCTTGGTCTGTTATGCACGCATCTACCGGCGCCTGCAGAGGCAGGGGCGCGTGTTTCACAAGGGCACCTACAGCTTGCGAGCTGGGCACATGAAGCAGGTCAATGTGGTGCTGGTGGTGATGGTGGTGGCCTTTGCCGTGCTCTGGCTGCCTCTGCATGTGTTCAACAGCCTGGAAGACTGGCACCATGAGGCCATCCCCATCTGCCATGGGAACCTCATCTTCTTAGTGTGCCACTTGCTTGCCATGGCCTCCACCTGTGTCAACCCATTCATCTATGGCTTTCTCAACACCAACTTCAAGAAGGAGATCAAGGCCCTGGTGCTGACTTGCCAGCAGAGCGCCCCCCTGGAGGAGTCAGAGCATCTGCCCCTGTCCACAGTACATACGGAAGTCTCCAAAGGGTCCCTGAGGCTAAGTGGCAGGTCCAATCCCATTTAACCAGGTCTAGGTCTTCTCCCTGCCATGTCCCTTGCCAGGCTCTTCCACTTAGCTAAGTGGGCACACTGCAAGCTGGGGTGGCACCCCAGCATTCCTGGCTTTCTGGGGTCCAGATAGGCTGGCAAGAGCTGTTTTTGCATCCATTTGCATCGTGAAGACTGGCATTTTGATACTTCAGCTGTTTGTTCCTGGGAGAATTCTGAGCACAGATTCCAGAGGTCACAGTAAGCCTTGCAGCTTGAGCTGAAAGATGCCAGAGCCGGAGATGTCTGCTGGCAGCAGGCAGGGTTCATTCTGGTGACACAGCAACAGATGCCTGGCCTGGGAACCCAGGGATTTCACCTCCACCAGTGAGACCACGGGGCCACTGTGGGGTGAGGGAAGGAGCGCTTGGAGTCAGAGCTCTAGACCTTGGTCAACTCTTCACCTCTGTGAGAGATG